CTTCCCTGGCTCTGCCATACCCCTTCTCTGGGGTAGGGCCAGGGTCAGGACCAGACCAGGGCAGGGTCAGGACCAGGGTAGGGCCATGGTAAGGCCTGAAGATGGGAAGGGCCAGGGCAGCGGCTGGACCAGGGAAGGGTCAGGGCCAGGGATGTAGTAGGACTAGGGGCAGAGCCGGCACTAGGGCTGAGCCAGGACAGAGCAGGAGAGATTACATTGGGCTATTACATAAAATTTTTATTTTAGATTTTTAAGATAACTATAGTAGTAGTAATGTCTATACTATATTGTTTGTAATAGTAATAATATTTGCAGTAATCACTAAATTTTAACTAATACTATCTTTGCTTCCAGTAGTGTTCTATGAGTATAATTTTATCAATATGTTAATATGTGAGGCATTGATTCTCACAATAATTCTATGTGCTAGGTACTTAAAGCATCCCCATTTTCCAAATGTAGGAAACAGGTATAAAGAAGTTAAATACTTGGCCAGATTACTCCTGTAATCCCAGCACTTTGGGAGGCCAAGGCAGGCAGATGGCTTGAGCTCAGGAGTTTGGAACCAGCCTGGGCAACATTGTGAAACCCCATCTCTACTAAAAATGCACAAAAAGAACTAATTTAAGTTTCTTGTAGGATTCTGGTTATAAAACACTGGTCAAACACACAGGGCATGGATAGGGCAGGGCCAGGGACAAGGTCAGGCCAGGAAGGGGCCAGGGCCAAGGCAGGGCCAGAGATGGACTTGGAGGTGTCCTGGTCTGATTTGCCCTGCCCCAACGTTGGTCCAGCCCTGCTCTGGCACTTCCTGTCATGCCCTGTCCCTGGCCTGAGCATTGGCCCTGGCCCTGTCCTGCTTCTGGCCCTGCCCGGGAGTTGACCAGGCACTGCCATGGCCCAGTCCTGCATTGCCCTGCCCTCCTCTGCCCTGGTGCTACCATGGCCCTGCTTGGGCCCTAGCTCTGCCTCGACTCTGGACCTGCCCTGACTCTGCTCAGCCCTGGATCTACCCTGACTCTGCCTTGGTGTTGCCCTCCCATCTCTATGGCCTGGCTCTGGCCGTGCCTTGCACAGATCATGCTCTGCCCTGCGTGTCCCAGCCTGGGCCCAGCCCTCGTCCTACCACATTCCTGACCCCAGCCATACCCTTGTTCTGGCCGTGACCCTGCCGTGGCCCTCTCCTGGCCCTTCCTTGGTCCTGCCCTGCCCTTCCATGCCCTGGCCTTGCCCTCACCCTGCATTGGCCCTGCACTGGTCCTGCCCTGCCCTGGCACTGCCTTGGCCCCGGCCCTGCCTTCTCCCTGGTCTTGCCTTTGCCCTGCCCTGGCCTGACCCCAGGCCTACTGAGTCCATGAAATGGCCCTGGACCTGCCTTGCCATCGTCTGTCCTGGCCCTGTATTGTCCCCACCATGCTCTGGTCCAGCGCTTGCCCTGGCCCTGTTGCTAGTCCTGCCACTGTTATGGCCCTGCCCTGTTTTTGGCCATGCCCTGTGCTACCCTAGCCCTGCCCTGCCTTGGCCTTGGCCCTACCATGGCCTTCTCCTACCCTGGCCTGGCCCTACACTGGCCTTTTCTACTCTGGCCTTGCCCTTCCCTGGTCTTGCCTTGCCCTGGCCTTGCCCTGCCCTGGCCTTGGCTTTGCCTTATCCTGGTCCTGGTTCTGCCCTGACCCTGGCCTTGCTCTGGATCCTCTCTGGTTCTGCTTTCTCCCTGGCCCTGCCCTTGCTCTGGCCCTGTCCCTGGCCCAGCCTTGACCCTGACCCTGGCCCTGACAATCCCCAGGTCTGACACTGGCCATGCTTGGCCCTGGCCCCTCCTTTTGGCCCTGCCCTGGCCCTGCCTTGGCCCTGTGCTATCTTAGTCCTGCCCTGGCCCTGAACTCACCCTGGCCCTACCCTCACCCTACACTGGCCCCGCCCTACCCTGACCTTGCCCTGCCCTGGCCCTGCCTTTGGCCTGCTCTGGCTCTGGTTCTGCCCTGGCCTTGCCCTTGCCCTGGACCCTCCCTGGCCATGTTTTTTCCATGGTCCTTCTCTGGCCTTGCCCTTGCCCTGTCCCCTTTCTGGTCCTGCCATATTTCTGGCCCTGTCCTGTCCATGTCCTGGACCTGACTCTGGCCCTGGACCTCCCTGTCCCTGCCCTGCCATACCCTGGCCCGTTCCTTGCTCTACACTGACCCTGCCCTGCCTTGGCCCTGCGCTACCCTAGCCCTGCCCTGGCCTTCTGCTGACCCTGATCCTGCCATGGCCCTGGCCCTGCCATGTCCCTGCCCTGGCCCTGGTTCTGCCCTGCTTCTGGCCCTGGCCTTGGTCCTCTCATGTCCCTGGCCGTGACCCTGCCCCTGGATTTTCTCTGGCCATGACCCTGCCCCTGTTCTGTCCTATCCCTGGCCCTGTCTCAGTTCTGTCCTAGCCCTGGCCTTTCACAGTACTTTATGCTTAGTAAGGACTCCATGGTGTCTGTGAGTTGAATGTAGTGTTCATAGTATCTGCCAAAACAGAAAGAAAAAAAACAAAATATTTTGATAAGAAGTTAAGCTTTG